TGTTCTCACTTATAAGTGAGAGATAAATGATGAGAACTCATGAACATAAAGGGAACAACAGACACTGGGGTCTGTTTGAGCATGGAGGGTTGAAGGAGGGAGAGGAGCAGAAAAAGGAACTATTCGGTACTAGGCTTAATATATGGGTGATGAAGTAATCTGTAAAACAAACCCACGTGACATGAGCTTACCTATATAACAAACCTTCACATGTACCCCTGAAACTAAAATAAAAGTTTTAAAAAATGCAGGTTCTCAATATCACCTCTCCTCCATCTCACCCCCACTCTCACTTCTAATATAGTAGTTTGCACGGAGGTCCAGGAATCTGCATTTGAAGTTTCTTGGCAACATTTTCTGAAACACTGACCCAGATGATCTCTGTCTTCAGTCATGTGGTTGTGCTGTAAGAAAAAATAGTATCCAGAGAAATAGTTTCTATGAATTCCCAATCCTCAGCTTTCAATATTTCACAGTCCCTATATTTTGGTATCCCTTTTATTCTTCTCTCTTCTCACTCATGGTAAAAGGAGAATAGAAAAGTGACACAAATCCAGATATGTTATAAAAGAGGATTAATATTATCAAGAGGGGAGTTTATTTGTCCTCCTGTAAACATTCTACCCTAGAGAATTAGAAACACACTGGGGAGTAGATGCCTTCAAAAGCCCATAAGATCAGTTATTTATGCATTCGTTTTCACCATTTCAGGATGCAAAGTTATCAGAAAAGACAACCTCTCTGGTCTCAAGCCAGCTGGGACACTACCAGGATGTGACTAGAATTCTTTAAGGAGGACAGATAGGTATCAAAGGGGAAAAGAAGAAGAAGGGGAGGAAGAAGAGGAGGAGGGGGAGGAAGGAGGAGGAGGAGAAAGGGGCAGGGAAGGGAGATGGGGAGGAAAAATGTAGAACAGTTCTCTGGGTGGCCTTGGACCAGCCCTATTGTCCTCCCTTTTCTCATTTCTAGTTCTCAAGAACAGCTGTAGAATGTTCTGGGAATGCAACATTCTGAGATAAGGAGGGCTGGCTGGAACAGCCTGAGCTCTGTTCTGGGACCCCGCTTTACTGAAATAAGATAACCTTCAATGTTTTAGCCCAGCAAATCTCATTGCCCCACAGCATAAAACCAAGGTTGAGAGGCTTTCTGGGGTCCCTCAGCTGATACAAGTGGGGTATGCATGGAGGACACTCCATCTATCCTGGGCAAATTTCTTGAGCCTTGCAGACTGGCTTACAATGTGTCACGGGCTTCTGTTGTCTTGCTGCCTATCTGTAAGTAGTAAAAAGTCTCTTCATGCAGCTTGTTGTATGCACAGGTGTTTTCTCTCACTGGACTCAGACAAGTTGGTGACCCGCACACAATAAACCTGCTCCACAACAAGAGGAGAAGGAATTCCAGGTAGATCGACCTTCTATTCCTCTGGGTATAACTTGTTTCTGTGGTACAATCCTATATTTAACAGAGCTCAAAATGGAGAAAGGAACAGAGTAAGAACAATGGCTTCAGGAGGAAAATGCAATGATAGAAGCTTTGAAAGAAAGACAACTAGAATTCAGGTAGATACCAAAGAGCACGGAGGGCATTTCCTGGCAATTTTATTTCTCTTTCATTTTCCTTTAGGTCATAGTAGATGATGATACCTGCCTGTCTGACCTTTGAGGAAGGGGAATTTCTGAAACCTAAGGCTTCCTTGTATTGCTCAATTCAGTGAGAAAGAAATCACTAATGATAGTAAGCATTCTGTCATTTTTCTAACACTTATTTTAATTAATTAATTAATTAATTAATTTTTGAGGCAGGGTTTTGCTCTGTCGCCCCCGCTGGAGCGCAGTGGCACAAACAGAGTACATTGCTGTCTATCTTCTGGACTCAAGTGATCTTCCCTCCTCAGCCTTCTGAGTAGCTGGGACTACAGGTATGTACCACTACACCTAGATAATTTTTTTTTAATAGTCTGAAAAATTTGATTATTTTCACAGATGCAGATAGAAATATTAGTTTTATGAGAAACTATTTCTTAAAGGATGAAACATTCCACAAAATATATTTTATCACAGACTATGGGTGAGTACTAAAGTTTTTTGATATTTGATTTAAGATCATTTAAATACATTTATTTCATTTTTAGGTGGATTCCACTGGGAGAAAAGAGGATCTAAATGCCAGGCTCACCCCTCACATTCTATTCAACTGCACAGGATAGAATGATGTAAGTGCTTCAGAATGATGCGATTGCTGTGAATTTTTCCCCCGTGTGTCCCTACTATGGTCAGAAAGCCTGTTGTGTCCACCATCTCCAAAGGAGGTTACCTGCAGGGAAATGTTAACGGGAGGCTGCCTTCCCTGGGCAACAAGGAGCCACCTGGGCAGGAGAAAGTGCAGCTGAAGAGGAAAGTCACTTTACTGAGGGGAGTCTCCATTATCATTGGCACCATCATTGGAGCAGGAATCTTCATCTCTCCTAAGGGCGTGCTCCAGAACACGGGCAGCGTGGGCATGTCTCTGACCATCTGGACGGTGTGTGGGGTCCTGTCACTATTTGGTGAGTGCGACTTTTTCTCTCGTGGGGGCGTGATTGGTACCATTTTGTGACAAATATTTCACAGGAGCTTTGTCTTATGCTGAATTGGGAACAACTATAAAGAAATCTGGAGGTCATTACACATATATTTTGGAAGTCTTTGGTCCATTACCAGCTTTTGTACGAGTCTGGGTGGAACTCCTCATAATACGGTAAGAGCATAGTAGAAAGAATTAAGAAAAAATGGTTAACCTAAATATATACATTTTTTTTTAGCCCTGCAGCTACTGCTGTGATATCCCTGGCATTTGGACGCTACATTCTGGAACCATTTTTTATTCAATGTGAAATCCCTGAACTTGCGATCAAGCTCATTACAGCTGTGGGCATAAGTGAGTATTATAGCTATATATGTGAAAAAGGACACCTTTTGTAACTTCCTCTATTTGTTTGCAGCTGTAGTGATGGTCCTAAATAGCATGAGTGTCAGCTGGAGCGCCCGGATCCAGATTTTCTTAACCTTTTGCAAGCTCACAGCAATTCTGATAATTATAGTCCCTGGAGTTATGCAGCTAATTAAAGGTATGGACTGAAAAGCAAATGCTTTTTAAAATAAAATCCTAAAATCAGTCTATTCTAATTACAGGTCAAACGCAGAACTTTAAAGACGCCTTTTCAGGAAGAGATTCAAGTATTACGCGGTTGCCACTGGCTTTTTATTATGGAATGTATGCATATGCTGGCTGGTAAGTTGATAGCTCCAGATCTGGTGGTTTGCTAATAGTTTATAATTTATTTATCTATTTTTAGGTTTTACCTCAACTTTGTTACTGAAGAAGTAGAAAACCCTGAAAAGTAAGTAGCCAGATGTACCCTGAAATTTTTATTAATGAATAAGTGATTCCTTTGTGCATTTCAGAACCATTCCCCTTGCAATATGTATATCCATGGCCATTGTCACCATTGGCTATGTGCTGACAAATGTGGCCTACTTTACGACCATTAATGCTGAGGAGCTGCTGCTTTCAAATGCAGTGGCAGTGGTAAGTCCAAGTTGGGAAAATGCCAATTGGAAGCATTAATTTGCTTCGTTCTTTCTTTCACTAGACCTTTTCTGAGCGGCTACTGGGAAATTTCTCATTAGCAGTTCCGATCTTTGTTGCCCTCTCCTGCTTTGGCTCCATGAACGGTGGTGTGTTTGCTGTCTCCAGGTGAGTGAGTTCATGTATTTCCAGAAACACATAGTCAACTCCACCCACATTTCTCTCCCATCAGGTTATTCTATGTTGCGTCTCGAGAGGGTCACCTTCCAGAAATCCTCTCCATGATTCATGTCCGCAAGCACACTCCTCTACCAGCTGTTATTGTTTTGGTAATGCATATTAACAAGTATATCTAGATATATTCACCAAGCTTGCTTCCCTTTCCCCCCTCAGCACCCTTTGACAATGATAATGCTCTTCTCTGGAGACCTCGACAGTCTTTTGAATTTCCTCAGTTTTGCCAGGTGGCTTTTTATTGGGCTGGCAGTTGCTGGGCTGATTTATCTTCGATACAAATGCCCAGATATGCATCGTCCTTTCAAGGTAACCTCAGCAATCTTGATGGGTTTACATAATTGAAGTGACTTTTTTGTGTTCTGTGTTCCAGGTGCCACTGTTCATCCCAGCTTTGTTTTCCTTCACATGCCTCTTCATGGTTGCCCTTTCCCTCTATTCGGACCCATTTAGTACAGGGATTGGCTTCGTCATCACTCTGACTGGAGTCCCTGCGTATTATCTCTTTATTATATGGGACAAGAAACCCAGGTGGTTTAGAATAATGTCGGGTAAGAATTTTAAATACTTTCAGGACATTGTGTGCATTTTTAATTCATTTTTATTTCTTTGTAGAGAAAATAACCAGAACATTACAAATAATACTGGAAGTTGTACCAGAAGAAGATAAGTTATGAACTAATGGACTTGAGATCTTGGCAATCTGCCCAAGGGGAGACACAAAATAGGGATTTTTACTTCATTTTCTGAAAGTCTAGAGAATTACAACTTTGGTGATAAACAAAAGGAGTCAGTTATTTTTATTCATATATTTTAGCATATTCGAACTAATTTCTAAGAAATTTAGTTATAACTCTATGTAGTTATAGAAAGTGAATATGCAGTTATTCTATGAGTCGCACAATTCTTGAGTCTCTGATACCTACCTATTGGGGTTAGGAGAAAAGACTAGACAATTACTATGTGGTCATTCTCTACAACATATGTTAGCACGGCAAAGAACCTTCAAATTGAAGACTGAGATTTTTCTGTATATATGGGTTTTGTAAAGATGGTTTTACACACTATAGATGTCTATACTGTGAAAAGTGTTTTCAATTCTGAAAAAAAGCATACATCATGATTATGGCAAAGAGGAGAGAAAGAAATTTATTTTACATTGACATTGCATTGCTTCCCCTTAGATACCAATTTAGATAACAAACACTCATGCTTTAATGGATTATACCCAGAGCACTTTGAACAAAGGTCAGTGGGGATTGTTGAATACATTAAAGAAGAGTTTCTAGGGGCTACTGTTTATGAGACACATCCAGGAGTTATGTTTAAGTAAAAATCCTTGAGAATTTATTATGTCAGATGTTTTTTCATTCATTATCAGGAAGTTTTAGTTATCTGTCATTTTTTTTTTTCACATCAGTTTGATCAGGAAAGTGTATAACACATCTTAGAGCAAGAGTTAGTTTGGTATTAAATCCTCATTAGAACAACCACCTGTTTCACTAATAACTTACCCCTGATGAGTCTATCTAAACATATGCATTTTAAGCCTTCAAATTACATTATCAACATGAGAGAAATCACCAACAAAGAAGATGTTCAAAATAATAGTCCCATATCTGTAATCATATCTACATGCAATGTTAGTAATTCTGAAGTTTTTTAAATTTATGGCTATTTTTACACGATGATGAATTTTGACAGTTTGTGCATTTTCTTTATACATTTTATATTCTTCTGTTAAAATATCTCTTCAGATGAAACTGTCCAGATTAATTAGGAAAAGGCATATATTAACATAAAAATTGCAAAAGAAATGTCGCTGTAAATAAGATTTACAACTGATGTTTCTAGAAAATTTCCACTTCTATATCTAGGCTTTGTCAGTAATTTCCACACCTTAATTATCATTCAACTTGCAAAAGAGACAACTGATAAGAAGAAAATTGAAATGAGAATCTGTGGATAAGTGTTTGTGTTCAGAAGATGTTGTTTTGCCAGTATTAGAAAATACTGTGAGCCGGGCATGGTGGCTTACATCTGTAATCCCAGCACTTTGGGAGGCTGAGGGGGTGGATCACCTGAGGTCGGGAGTTCTAGACCAGCCTGACCAACATGGAGAAACCCCATCTCTACTAAAAATACAAAATTAGCTGGGCATGGTGGCACATGCTGGTAATCTCAGCTATTGAGGAGGCTGAGGCAGGAGAATTGCTTGAACCCGGGAGGCGGAGGTTGCAGTGAGCCAAGATTGCACCACTGTACTCCAGCCTGGGTGACAAAGTCAGACTCCATCTCCAAAAAAAAAAGATTATATATATATATATATGTGTGTGTATGTGTGTGTGTGTGTGTGTGTGTATATATATATATATATATATACACACACACACACACACTTTTTATATATATATATATATATATATAGTGGAACTTACAAATGAGAGTAATATAATGATGAAATTTTGAACTGTTATTTATAAACATCTAAGGTAAAATGGTTAGTCATGGCCAGAGTATGTTTCATCCTTTAATTTTTGTCCATTTGAAAATAAGGATTTTTGAAAGAATTATACCAATTAAAATTATTAAAGGCAAACATAGAATTCATAAAAAATTGTCCAAAGTAGAAATGATGACCTATAATTTGGAGCATTTCCAATTCAGTAATTTCAATTTTGCTCTTGAAAACATTTAATATATATCCAAGACTGACATTTCTTTAGCTGAACCTAACGTTTGGGTCTCTGAGTGAATTTATAATAACTCCTTCCTTCCTTAGCATAGGGTTTTCAAAATTTGATTTATAATTCCTATTTCCAGTAAATATTGTTCATTTGTCCACATCTCTCCCTATGATATGTTGCTGGAGGTAAGAATTTCTTTCATATTCCTATTTTTTTTTTCCCCATAGACTAGGCTCATAGAATTTAAACAAGCAAATTTTCCTGAGCTTTTTCTTGCCAAATGAAAGAAGACTGGTAAATTCTCATAGAGAGGTTTGTGTAGTTCTTGGCTCTTCCTGGGGTTAATGTGCTTATATTCACAGTGGCAAATTGGTCTCAGACTTTAATTTATTTATTTTTGATTTGAATTTCTCTTTAAAAGTATCAATTTAAAAGGTAACTAGAATTATTCTTTCTCATTTTCAAAAGTGATTTTTGCATTATTAAATTTCCCTGCCATTGTAATGCCATTTCACGCAGAAAAAAAGTCAGCCAGTAATTAAGAAAAAAAGTGATGGAGATTAAGTAGTATTTTGGCTTATTTTTAGGACTCATCATGAGAAGACACAGTTCCTTTAATCAGGAAATTAATATCCATAATTTTCACTCAAAATTGCAGTATGTAAAGCAGATTCTCAAAAACTCTCCTGAACACTTATTTATATATATGTTTTTATATAAGTAAAATTTTTCTCATATTTTTATACGATATGCACACACACACATACATGCACATACTACTTACTACATGTTCTGTACTTGTACTTTGTACCATGCATATTCAAATGTTTATATACATAAGTTTATTATAACATAAACAGTAAAAGTAATGAATACTGTTTAAAATAACTAATATAGTATTTTTTAATTTTTGTGGGGATGGATTCTCAAATACTTGTGATTTTAAAAGATTCTAAAGCTAAAACACAACTTGATTTTAAAAAGAATGATTCTCCTTACACAATTATAAATATTTGCAGTAAATATTTTCCTTATAATACTGTTTTGACCCCATTTAAAAAGTATTAGATTATATTCCTTTGATCCAATGAAAACTGAACCTTATAAATGGTTAGCTGAAAGTAGACCTTATTCTTGTCCTTCTTTAGAAGAGTAAAGATTTGTCCTAGGGAAGATGGCTGACTTCGGTTCCCAACATGCGTATGCATTTAGACTGTAGCTCCTCAGCCCTGTGGACACAAAATTTGGACAGCTTATTAGGTTACGTTAGCAATGCATGACGGTTTCTCCAACACTAAGATATTCACGTTGAAACAGATTTCCTGTTCGTCTTATGTGTCTGGTAAAATTGTTTCCCCAATTACAATTTGACATATCAATAGAGGGTTAACAAGAGTATAATTACATAACAGAATTCCTCATGAACTGTAATCAGTCTACAGGAAAATCATTATTTTATCTTGATTTGCAGATGAATATACTGCTAAGAAAGGGAGCAACTCTGACCTTTGTTAAAGTTGATCTTTTGTAATTGAGGTATAAGGTATGAAAAGATAAAAAACCGAAGGCCAGAGAATCAGGAAATGAAAGATAGTATGGACTGAAGGTAACAATATTTTAATGTTATGCAATATAGTCAGAGAAATATTAAAAATTAGTTGTTTGCTGTGCATAGGTGGATCTCGCAGGAAGCTAATGAAACCTAAGCTTCAGTGCCTCTCACTTAGACATGTTCCATTCGAGGTCCTGAACCTAACTTTGTATTAGGAATTCTGTACTAATTTTGTTGAAGAAGACCAGCAAAGTTGTGTACACTTCTACCCCCACAAAATCTGCATTGTCCATGTGAGTAAAGTAAAATAATTCCTGTTATTTTTTTCTGTTAGAAATAAGTATGGAGGATATGTTTTTAAAAATTTATGAGTTAATTGAAATATCCATATATAACAAGTGACTTTCTCACAATATATATGATGTGATATATAGGGAGATAGTTTCACTTTCATCATATTTTATACGTTGATTCTGAACTATAGAAAAATAATAAATGGGATTTTAATTATAGCTCTTAGTTGGGAAAGAAATATAGAGAGATGTGGGATTTGAATGCCCATGAAAGACATTTTATTTTACTTGAATATATTCTTGCTTCACTTTACCCTCCATAATATGTTGTACATTAGTGCTGATCAAGTTTACAGAGTTACATTTTGCTTTCCTAACCATTCAGTCAGGAATTAAAATATGGCATTGTATAACAACTGGGAAGAAGCTCATAGTGGATATAAATTAGAGTAGATAATGGGTCACCTTGATAGCCTCTGTTTACATTACTTGTATATGGGCAAAATAATTATTACCTATACGTGTATTTAAGCTTAATTTTCATATAAACAGTATTTTTAATCTATGTTAAAATAGATAATATCTAAAAGTGTGATCTCTAGGTAGTCCTTAGTTTATTAGTACTGTACTTCAAAAAGATTTTTAAATAGGTCCGGCACGGTGGCTCATGCCTGTAATCCCAGCACTTTGGGAGGCTGAGGCGGGCGAATCACCTGAGGTCAGGAGTTCGAGATCAGCCTGGCCAACATGGTGAAACCCTGTCTCAACTAAAAATATAAAAATTAGCCGGGCGTGGTGGCAGGCGCCTGTAATCCCAGCTACTCGGGAGGCTGAGGCAGGAGAATCACTTGAACCCAAGGGGCAGAAGCTGCAGTTAGCCAAGATCGCATCATTGCACTCCAGCCTAGGGGACAAGAGCGCGAGACTTCATCTCAAAAAAAAAAAAAAAAAAAAAAAAAGATTTTTAAATAATAGCTAAAGGTATGCTCTCTAGGTCATCCTTAGTTTATTAGTACTGTACTTAAAAATTATTTTTTAATAGTCAATTTTGGGAGATAATTATTTCTTTCCTTATATTTTCCAATTAGTTGGTGTCTAAAAATAAATGTTTTGTCTAATTTTAGATCAGGTATACATTCACAAAAGCATAAATCATAGTCTCACAGGAAATTCACCAATTTTCCATATGTCGTGAGATAACTGTCCTTTCTACAACCTCATAACAATGAATTTATATAATTACCTAGATTTTCTTAGTGTGAATCTACCCATTAGTTTTATTTTCTTGGTAGTTATTTTTTTCCCTCCTCTCTGTTACTATTGGCCTTAAAATACACAGAGGACGGTTACAGTGTCCTAATAGCTGTTACATGTGTGTGTTTCAGCGTACTTGAATCAAGTGTACATTTATAGTACCAATAACCGCCTTTACAGCTTTACAGTTAACAATTCTCTCACAAAACTGTAGAGCATTAGGCATCTGAGAGCCATAGAGGGCCAACTTTGTTCCAGAGTGAACATGCTTTTTTTCCTCAACATATACACTACTGATTTTTTTTAAAAGTATGACTTTCAAGTGAATTAATGTATTGGTTAGGAGAACTGCTTGCTAAGTCCTTATTACCTCTTGTTAAAGCCTCAGAAGGCCGTGCTGAAAGCCAGAGGGGAAAAAAAGAGTAATGCACAGGTATCTCTTTTGCAGTGGTGACTGTATTTTGAGTACCTTGTGTGACAGGGTATTATTACAGCATCTTGTGGGAAAACCTATTAGGCCTTTGCATGTTAAAGCTGTATAATTTGTTGGGTTGTGAGTGGTCTGACTTAAATGTGTATTATAAAATTTAGACATCAAATTTTCCTACTAACTAACTTTATTAGATGCATACTTGGAAGCACAGTCATATCACACTGGGAGGCAATGCAATGTGGTTACCTGGTCCTAGGTTTGAACTGTCTTATTTCAAAAGATTTCTGAATTAATTTTTCCCTAGAATTTCTCCTTCATTCCAAAGTACAAACATACTTTGAAGAATGAAACAGATTGTTCCCATGAATGTATGCTCATACTCGACTAGAAACGATCTATGTTAAATGACTGTGTATATGAATTATTTCAAGTACTACCCCAAATAACTTTCTTATTGCTCTGAAAGAAGAAAAGCAATGTAAATCACTATGATTATTGCACAAACAACCAGAATTCTCCAACAATTTTAAGTAATCTGATCCTCTTCTTGGAGAAAATTGTTACCTAATAGTTTTTCCTTATGAATGTTATTACTACTGGTATAAATCAAATTTCTATAAATTTCCTACTTAAGTCTTAAGAACTGGGTTCTTCCTTTGATGTTATTCATGTTCAGAAAGGAAACAACACTTTACTCTTTTAGGACAATTCCTAGAATCTATAGTAGTATCAGGATATATTTTGCTTTAAAATATATTTTGGTTATTTTGAATACAGACATTGGCTCCAAATTTTCATCTTTGCACAATAGTATGACTTTTCACTAGAACTTCTCAACATTTGGGAACTTTGCAAATATGAGCATCATATGTGTTAAGGCTGTATCATTTAATGCTATGAGATACATTGTTTTCTCCCTATGCCAAACAGGTGAACAAACGTAGTTGTTTTTTACTGATACTAAATGTTGGCTACCTGTGATTTTATAGTATGCACATGTCAGAAAAAGGCAAGACAAATGGCCTCTTGTACTGAATACTTCGGCAAACTTATTGGGTCTTCATTTTCTGACAGACAGGATTTGACTCAATATTTGTAGAGCTTGCGTAGAATGGATTACATGGTAGTGATGCACTGGTAGAAATGGTTTTTAGTTATTGACTCAGAATTCATCTCAGGATGAATCTTTTATGTCTTTTTATTGTAAGCATATCTGAATTTACTTTATAAAGATGGTTTTAGAAAGCTTTGTCTAAAAATTTGGCCTAGGAATGGTAACTTCATTTTCAGTTGCCAAGGGGTAGAAAAATAATATGTGTGTTGTTATGTTTATGTTAACATATTATTAGGTACTATCTATGAATGTATTTAAATATTTTTCATATTCTGTGACAAGCATTTATAATTTGCAACAAGTGGAGTCCATTTAGCCCAGTGGGAAAGTCTTGGAACTCAGGTTACCCTTGAAGGATATGCTGGCAGCCATCTCTTTGATCTGTGCTTAAACTGTAATTTATAGACCAGCTAAATCCCTAACTTGGATCTGGAATGCATTAGTTATGACCTTGTACCATTCCCAGAATTTCAGGGGCATCGTGGGTTTGGTCTAGTGATTGAAAACACAAGAACAGAGAGATCCAGCTGAAAAAGAGTGATCCTCAATATCCTAACTAACTGGTCCTCAACTCAAGCAGAGTTTCTTCACTCTGGCACTGTGATCATGAAACTTAGTAGAGGGGATTGTGTGTATTTTATACAAATTTAATACAATGTCTTACATTGATAAAATTCTTAAAGAGCAAAACTGCATTTTATTTCTGCATCCACATTCCAATCATATTAGAACTAAGATATTTATCTATGAAGATATAAATGGTGCAGAGAGACTTTCATCTGTGGATTGCGTTGTTTCTTAGGGTTCCTAGCACTGATGCCTGCACAAGCATGTGATATGTGAAATAAAATGGATTCTTCTATAGCTAAATGAGTTCCCTCTGGGGAGAGTTCTGGTACTGCAATCACAATGCCAGATGGTGTTTATGGGCTATTTGTGTAAGTAAGTGGTAAGATGCTATGAAGTAAGTGTGTTTGTTTTCATCTTATGGAAACTCTTGATGCATGTGCTTTTGTATGGAATAAATTTTGGTGCAATATGATGTCATTCAACTTTGCATTGAATTGAATTTTGGTTGTATTTATATGTATTATACCTGTCACGCTTCTAGTTGCTTCAACCATTTTATAACCATTTTTGTACATATTTTACTTGAAAATATTTTAAATGGAAATTTAAATAAACATTTGATAGTTTACATAATAAATGTCGTCATGTTTTGCTTTCTTTTTAAG